GAATTCCCGCTTCCAGAGCCTCAAGTCAAGGGCTAAACTCCAAAGAGGCTGGAGTCACTGTGTATTTTTTGGTTGCTTCATCTGTTGTTATTAATGTACGTTCACACTTTCCCATCTTTAGGGGATAAGATATAGTAGCTAGAAGACATTTGTGGGTTTCTTTTCTGGGTAGCATCATACTTTAAAGAAAAAAGTATAGTTGAGTCTATTTGCCAAAAAAATAAACTTGCAATACTTTAGTGTTTAAGGTTCATAATAGCTTGCTATGTGTTCCTTAACCCTTTAGGTACTGAATATCTGGTTAGACAAAAGAAAAGGCTCAAGTAGTCTGGAAGGAGAACCAGCTAACCCAGTGGATGATGGAAAACCTGTTTTCTAACCTGGAGCTGCTATCCTGACTTTTTCTAGAGTTTGAATCTCTCCCGGAACTCTGACCTAGAGAGGATCCTGGTACTTCTTTGCCATGTCCTCATTTTCTTTTCCAACAAGAATAATACCTTAACTCACAACCAACGAGTCAAAGATGCATGTGGACATAATATAAAGAAAAAAAGGGGAAGCTGAGGTTTGGATTTATGCCATAAATGTTGCCCACATCTTTGTTCCATCGGCTTGATTTAAAGACAATTCCATTAGATCTTTTCTAAGCCTTTTACTCTATAAATAAATGTATTTACACAATAGGAATATTGCTTTTTAATGACTAGATAAGCTGGGCATAGAGGGCACAGCATCATCTGGTGAAACGAAGGTATCTGACACGGGTCATTTACATATACCGCCTGGAAAGGAATGGTTGGGGGAGGGGTTCTTATCATTTATAGAGTAGGGATAATTGAAGCATCCTTCAAACGGGAAGAAGGATGAAATAAGATAAATTATGAGTAAAATGTCAGAAAACATCTAGTGCTCTAAGATTCACAAGGAGAATAAAAGTGACTGGCTGGCTCCCTTTGGTTAAAACGAACTGGCCAGAAGCTGCAAGGTTCCTTGCTGGGATTGGCTCTCTGCAGCCACCGTCCCCACGCTGGGGCTTCAGGTCTCCTAGCAACAAGTTGTACCATATGAGGACGGCCGCTGAGGTGAGTACTTAGAGAGGGTCAAATTCAGAATTTGCAGGTGCAACCCGGAAAGTCCCCGCGGACCTAGAGGCCCTGCTTTTCAATTAGCCTGACCCTATGCACAGAGAGGTCCCTGCGGGACAGGGTCGCTTCACAGAGGCAGCTGGCCGAGGCCGCTCACCCGCCGCTGTAATGGTGTGTGGTTGCCCACCAGCCACCGTCCCCTCGAGCCCCCACCACCCGCTCTACCGCCCCCTCGAGCCCCCACCACCCGCCCCACCGCCCTCTGCTGCCTGGGGCTGTTGCTGGTTCCAGGCCTTCGGGTCGCCCCTTGGCCTCTGGTTATGTGAGCCCATAGTCCTTCCTGCCTTGGTGACATCGTATACGAAAAGCCGGGGCTCGATTTGGACATAGTAGGAATCCTATTATTGAGACCCTGTATATAGAAAAACATGGCAGTTTCTACCTTCATCAGTTAATAAAATCAAGTACCTACTATTGCTATTCTTAATCATAATTAGTTAAGAAACTCTTAATTTGTGCCCTGAAAAGCCATAATGGAGATATCAATGCCTCCACCTCAGATATATGTAGAAAAAACTCTGGCCATTATCAAACCAGATATTGTTGACAAAGAGGAGGAGATACAAGATATTATTCTTAGATCCGGATTCACCATTGTTCAGGTAACTTCTGGGTATGATGATTCATGCTTTTTAAATGCTTTTGTTGACTTTGTGTCTTTTATAGAGAAGAAAACTACGCCTCAGCCCTGAGCAATGTAGTAACTTTTATGTGGAAAAGTATGGAAAAATGTTTTTCCCCAACTTAACAGCTTACATGAGTTCTGGACCACTTGTCGCCATGATATTAGCTAGACATAAAGCCATCTCTTATTGGTTAGAACTTTTGGGACCAAATAATAGCTTAGTAGCGAAGGAGACACATCCAGACAGGTAATTTTCAGGGTTTGGGGGATGGCAGGGAATTGGATGGACGTCATCTCTAACTTGTTTTTAGTCTGAGGGCAATTTATGGCACAGATGACCTAAGGAATGCACTTCATGGGAGTAATGACTTTGCTGCTGCGGAAAGAGAAATACGTTTTATGTTTCCTGAAGGTGAGTTACAGATGACTAACTTGTCAACTGCATTGCATCAATGAGAATACATTTGTATTTGCAGTGATTGTTGAGCCCATTCCAATTGGACAAGCTGCTAAGGACTATTTAAATTTACATATAATGCCAACTCTGCTTGAAGGACTCACAGAGCTTTGTAAGCAAAAACCAGCAGATCCTTTGGTAAGAAATATTTTTATTCACACTTAAGAATAGCCATGCTAATAATCTCTCTGTATCATTCCAGTTTTGGTATATGTGCTGCCGAAGAGAGCACTGGACTCTCAGGTCCATTCTATTGGTCTGCATGTCTGGCATAAGGATGTCATTACCACACTGTGCTGACTACTGTAGCTTTGTAGAAGGTTTTGAAATTGAGAGTACAAATCAGTCCTCCAACTTTGTTCTTTTTCATGATTGTTTTGGCTCCTCAGAGCCCCTTGCAATTTCATATGAATTTGAGGATTGGCTTTCCATTTCTGCAAAAAAACTTGTTGGACATTTGGCAAGAGCTGCACTGAATCTGTAGATTGCTTTGGGAAGTATTGACATCTTAACAATATCAAATCTCCGTATCCATGAAAAATAATGTCTTCTCATTTATTTAGGTATTCTTTAATTTCTTTCAGCAATGTTCTACAGTTCTTAATGTATAAGCCTTTCGCTTCTTGGGTTAAATTTATCCCTTGGCATTTTATTTGTCTTTATGCTACTGTAAATGAAAGTGATTTAAAATTTTTTTTTGGACTGTCATTGCTGATGTATAGAAATACAGTTGATTTTTGTGTATTGTAACCTACATCTTCGCTGAATTTATTAGCTGTAGTGGCTTCCTTGTAAATTCCTTAGGGTTTTCCACATGTAGGTTTATGCCATCTGTGAAAAGAGATAGTTTTACTTCTTTCTTGCCAGTTTGGATCTATTCTTGACAATCTTGCATAATGTAAATCCAAATGTTTCCATTTTTAATGGTCATTTTCTTAAAGTGATTTTGAAAACTGTTTAAGTTTCCAATTGATATAGTATATATTGAAAGGAAATATGTAACTGTTTCTTAACTTAGGTTGTTTTTTTTTTTCCCATAGATTTGGCTAGCTGATTGGCTGCTGAAAAATAATCCTAACAAACCCAAACTTTGTCACCATCCAATTGTAGAAGAACCTTATTAAAAAAAAAATCCTCGAAAGAACAAATCATGAACTATCTTATTATAAAAGGCTGTACTTCTACTGTTTGAAAAAATTATTTCTAGGGTTTAAGTAACTACAAGTAAAATAAATTTATTTCTTAAAAATAAGTGTTAAAGGAATAACTATTCTATGAAGCAGA